AGGGATTGCATTTTGCAGCTGAGAGCCGGAGCTTCCTTCAGCTCGGCTCCTCGCACGCTGCTGGGGTAAGTTGTCTTGAACCAGGACGGAGAGAGACAGCCTCGGACTGCAGTTGCCTAAAAGGAGGACACCTGTGGCTCAGATGCGGTCAACACCATTGCTTGGCGTATCCTTGAGGACCTCATTATTTTAAACTTAAAAAAAAATAGACATTCCCTCCCCCGTCTTTTTTTTTTTTTTCAAACAATGCTTCTTTTTGACCTTTCCCAAGGAGAAGCGCTACAAAGCAGCCACTGTGCTTACTGAACGGCCTCCCCCTGTATCGCTTAATTGAGAAGGTAAGTGCAGCAACTGTGTACACACGCGTCGGCTTATTTGTGGTGTGTGTGTCTGCGGGTGCGCGCGTGCGTGTGCGGATGTGGGTATTTTTTTCTTCCCCAACCTCTGCTAATGAGGCATAAACTGGAGCTGCAACCCAGCTCCGCACTGCAACTTTCACTCGGGCTGCAGCTCTACTGAGACGGTTTTGTTTAAATCATGTGAGGCTTCATTATTTTTATGATGAGACATGAAATAGATGCAGGCGGAAGATGTTGATGGAAGGAGGGAGAGCGGCTGCGGCGCGGAACGTCTCAAGTACGACTCGAGTGGATAATAGTCAAAGTTCACCATGAACTGCAGTATTTCCACACCCCTGACTCCCGGGGAGAGAGGGGCAGGGAGAGTTTGGAATTAGGAAGTGTTTGCTCCCAGCCCATAGGAAAAGAATTCAGTCCTGGGTGGGTTTCCGGACCCCTCCCCCTTACTTGCTGGAATTCATGAACCCCCACTTCTTAAAGAGTTGATATTACAATCTTTTGGTCCTTGTTGACGCTTCTGCCTCTCTCCACGCAGCCATAATAACAAAATGTTGTTCCTTTGCCGTGGAAAAGTGGCTGTGTTTGGGCATGGGGGCGGGGGGGGGGGGCAGGCGGGTAGGGGCAGAAGTGGCTAGAAGAGGGAAGGTCCCTGGACCAAGGTGCCTATATCCTAATAGATTGAGATTCAAACTGATGCAGCACATTTTTTACGGGGACTACTCAGATTGCTGTTATGAAATACAAGTCAGATTTATGATCTTTTTCATATTGAACATGATATGCTATGCTAACGCTGCATGTGACAGTTTAATCAAATCCATTTGTTACCAGGAAGCTAAAAGGGGCCGCTGGGATTTTAGGATTACGGGCAGAGTTAGGGAAGCATGTGGCTTTGTCATTCGCCATCATTTTGCACACTGCGAGGGGCTCCGTGTGTGCGCCCTGTCTTGTCTGGCCGTCCTCATCCCTTCCCCCACCCCCTGCCGCCACTCCGACCCGCTCCCAAAGTGGCTTCACAATAGTCGGTCCTCGGCGGTGTAGGCTGCGCACCAGGTCCACACTTAAGCGAAATCAAGGAGACCCCCTTCTACTTCTACCTTTGGGTTTGGTGCTCAATGCGAAGCTGCTGCAACTCAGACACGCCTAAGTCAACTCATGCAGAAAAAGGAGAAAAGTTTTGGTAAGGTTACAGTCTATCATAGATGCACTTTGCAGCTCTCTTTTTTGCTTTTGTCTTCCTTTAGGTATACAAATGCTCTCAGTCCAGCCAGACACCAAGCCGAAAGGTTGTGCTGGCTGCAACCGAAAGATCAAGGACCGGTATCTTCTAAAGGCACTGGACAAATACTGGCATGAAGACTGCCTGAAGTGTGCCTGCTGTGACTGTCGCTTGGGAGAGGTGGGCTCCACCCTGTACACTAAAGCTAATCTTCTGCTGACACATGGCACTTCCTCTTGTTAAGCATTTGAAGAGGTGTGGATCTATATACATACATGCTGCACATACAGAGATTGGAATCTGTGTAACCTTAGAATGGCCATTACCTTTTGTCATCATTGACTTTAGCCAACAAATCACCATAGCTTGGTAAGCTTTAAAACTTGTAAAATTCAAACACCTTGTAAAAAAAAAAAAATGTTTCTTATTCTAGGCTCTTTGGTGTAACGGGAAACTGCGCTGCCTGTAGTAAGCTCATCCCTGCCTTTGAGATGGTGATGCGTGCCAAGGACAATGTTTACCACCTGGACTGCTTTGCATGTCAGCTTTGTAATCAGAGGTAAGCAGGTCTCTTTTTGGTCTCTAAGAAATTAACCACATTTTATTGTTTAAAATATTTTCAGATTTTGTGTTGGAGACAAATTTTTCCTAAAGAATAACATGATCCTTTGCCAGACGGACTACGAGGAAGGTTTAATGAAAGAAGGTTATGCACCCCAGGTTCGCTGATCTATCAACATCACCCCATTAAGAATACAAAGCACTACATTCTTTTATCTTTTTTGCTCCACATGTACATAAGAATTGACACAGGAACCTACTGAATAGCGTAGATATAGGAAGGCAGGATGGTTATATGGAATAAAAGGCGGACTGCATCTGTATGTAGTGAAATTGCCCCAGTTCAGAGTTGAATGTTTATTATTAAAGAAAAAAGTAATGTACATATGGCTGGATTTTTTTGCTTGCTATTCGTTTTTGTGTCACTTGGCATGAGATGTTTATTTTGGACTATTGTATATAATGTATTGTAATATTTGAAGCACAAATGTAATACAGTTTTATTGTGTTACCATTTGTGTTCCATTTGCTTCTTTGTATTGTTGCATTTAGTACAATCAGTGTTTAAACTTACTGTATATTTATGCTTTCTGTATTTACCAGCTATTTTAAATGAGCTGTAACTTTCTAGTAAAGAATTGAAAAGCAAATCTCACTAATGATACACAGATAGATAAAGCAAGTCTATCAACATTAAAAATACTAAAAAATAAAGACACACACAGAGCATTTTAGTGACATCCACTACTTATTGCCGCTATGAGTTAGAGTCTATCAGTGTTCTTGTTATAACCCCCTATTTTCAGGGGGTTAAAAATCAGCTTTAAAAAAATACATAAAAATTTCATCTTAAAGCACTTTCATTTTATACCAACGTGAAAAGTGCCATTTTTAGAATAACTTTAAAGCTTAACAGGTTTCCTTTTAATATCCTTTTTTTGTGTGCTCTTTACTTACACAATGGCTTTGTTTTGCTTTTTCAGCCACACCCCTTATGTGAACTAGTGCCTTTGGGTATCACGTAAAATTTTTTCCAAAGGGTTACTTTAAAAATCTGTTACCACAATTATGAGATGATTTTTAAGTGATAAATTAAACTTCTTCTTGTATAAATTCTGCCCAGATCTCTCCACAAGAGCTGAGGGTTTCATAACTTTATGGCTTAATAAATGTATGACACTGAAAAGATTTGAGTGTGAATCTACTGAAATCACTATAATGCACATTGAAGCTATGATGGTATTTGAGTAGTGAGGTTACTTTTGATCGGAGCAACATAATGCTCATAGAATCTTCTAGAAGAAGAGAAACAAAGGGATTGATAAAATGCTGAGAACTAGTGATTATATATTTTTCTGTATTTACCTGACATTTATTTTAATGTTCAAAAAGTAAACACTTTAAGTTTGATGTGTTTTACTCTCTCATTGTTTTAAGTAATTGCCAACTCAGAATACATCATTCTTAGGCTGAAATTTGTCTTTCCATTTTTTAAGGTGAAATAGTACTACCTTACGTGATAGCATACAAAGAAGAAAGCTCTAGAAAGAGAAATTATGGAGAATGATTATTTAAATTACAATTAAGGAAATGAGAATATGATCCCCTCTTCCGAGTTGCCCACAAACTTGCTTCTTTGCTTTTGCTCCCTGTAATAGAACTACTTTTCAACAAATCTAATTTTGCACGGCACCGTTAACCATATTTTCACTACAGCAAACTTAGTGCTATGGGTTTTCTTTTTCTTTGTTTTTTTCTTGATCACTTGTATAGGAAACAATATTTTCCAGTGTTATTTGCATATATATTTTGTCCTTCCAATATATGCATTACAGATGAAAATTAAATGTTATACCTGAATTCTTGGGTTGGGGCCAAAATATTAAGCTGAAAATAATGCTGGTGTGGATTTGTTTTAAAACAAAGCTTTATTATGAACATGCATGTGAATCTGGATATTGCCTCTTATTTTTAAGAAAATGGTTCTGTGAAAAGTGAATGATATGTATTTTTCCAAATGCTTCATGGTTAGGAGTCTTCAAGTTCCATGTTCCCCAGATTTGAGATATACTAAAGAAAGAAATTCAAAAGTAGCTATTTGGGGCCCACAAAAATAACTATTATTTTAGCCTTAGAGCCTTACACTTGTTTCATGAAGAGAAAGGACTTGCATAACCAAAATAAACAAAGCAAGACAAATTAAAAATATGTGGGGGAGAGATCAGTGAAAAGTGGTTTTCTTAATGCAGCCCTGCTGGTCCCCATTAACAATTGCTTGAAATTCACATGGATGTAAAATTATAATTGTCAGGATCTTATTCAGATGATCTTTTAAGGTTTAACTGGTTTTGCTTTTGTTTATCTATATGTCAAAATACTTGTAAATTGGGAACAAACTTCTCTCAGCTTCTTGAAGTTGTTCAACTATCCTTGCCACTGGAAGACCAAACAAGGTTTTCACTGCTTTTTCTTTTACATAATATGCTGAGAATTATTTCTTATGCTTTTTACTACAAACAAAATTACTCACCTGGATTAAAGATTAAGGCCTTAATCTGTTTAGATTATCTTTAATCTCCATGAAATCGTGAAATAAGACAAGAATAGTGTTTCAGCTGTAGGCCATTTTACAGCTAATTGCCCATAAATTGTAGCATTTATTGACCTGAAGTACTAAGCTAATTGTCTTGACTACTCAAAGCCCCTGAATTGTTGTCAACTTTCCCCTTTGTGTTGTGTAGCCCTAACGTCATTTAGCTTGTTGTCTGATGCCTCCAGTAGGACACCTCCGATGGAGCTTTGATTTCTGAGCAGCGAAAGCTCCCTTCCTAAGATGCATCTCGCATAGGCTGCCTATGATGAAGGACCGTGCACCTCCACTCCAACAGAGTGCTGAGTTTAAAAGTTGACCTGTGTTTGTAATTTCACTTTCATCTTGCTTAATAAATATCTGCTGGATTCTTTCATTCACTTTTTTACATTTGGATTTATGTTTTTAATAAAAGGGGTGTTACACTATTTGATTGCACTTAATTGGCAAAATTTAAGAT